CACAGAAATTATGTGCACTGTCATTAGAATGTTCAGGGCCCAAAGATTTCTAGCCAGGGTTCTTGCTGGTCATCCGAGCACCCTCTTCCTCCCACCCAAAAGGAAAAAACCATTTTACCAAGAGCTTACTATTTGTGAGGCTGGGTACTAAGAAATCAGTTCTCTCTAAGGTCCTCAAGGATAGCTGTCATCACCTCCCATTTAAGAGGCGTGATTATGTAGTCCAAGGTCATGTAGCCAGCAAGAAGTCAGGCCGCGTTAGAACCATGTCCGAAGGGCTCCAAACCCTTGTTCTACATCCATAGTCTACAGCGACTACTTCAGAGTCCACCTTCCTCCGATAATGTTCTAGTCGTTTTCAAATACATTGTCGCATATGATCCTCACAATCCAGTGAGGCAGTGGGGTGACGGCGACACCAAAACCCACAGTGGATGAGTATCTTTTCTACGGGCACGTGGCCTGCAAGGAGCAGAGGGAGGATGAGAACCCAGATCTTTCGAATGCCAGCCCAGTCATGTCGCCGGCTAACTAGTCTCCCGTACCCTTGCGTCGCCCAAATCTTCCCTGTTTTACACCTTTTCTTTTCTCCACGCTACGCTTATATACCTGGCACCTGAGCACTACCGGTCACCAGGGACAGGAGAGCCATAACTTTGTCTTTCGTGAGGGGAATGGGATGCAGCCGGGATCGAGCACCAGTGAGCCGCCAGTGTACAGACCTCCGAGCGTGCCCAGGACCACCAAGGAAGGTGAAACTTCCTTTCCCTTCACCCTCCCCGTCCCCGCACCTGTGCAGTAAACTGCGCCTTCTGCTGCTCGGCGGCCACCAGGCGCTGCAACTCCGCTTCATCGGCTTCGCCCAGCTCCGCCATTGTTCGCCTCAGGCTCGCCACCTTCCGACAGCTGTGTTTGCGCATGCGCGACGGGTGTGCACCGCCTCTCGACTTCCGGTTCACCCAGCATTTCCTCTTCCCTGTTTTCTTTCGTCGTCGTGGGTGGGAATTGTCGCCTAAGTGGTTCCGGGTTGGTGGATGACCTTGAGCCCTCAGGAACGAGATGGCGGTTCTCTGGAGGCTGAGTGCCGTTTGCGGTGCCCTAGGAGGCCGAGGTGAGGGGTCTTCCCACCCTGAGGTGCTTAGCTCTTATGATCATCCTAATGACTCTTTCCTCAGCTCTGTTGCTTCGAACTCCAGTGGTCAGACCTGCTCATATCTCAGCATTTCTTCAGGACCGACCTATCCCAGAATGGTGTGGAGTGCAGCACATACACTTGTCACCGAGCCACCATTGTATGTTCTCTCCATCGCTGCTGCTTTCTGGGATCAACTTTTATGAATCTGGTCCTTTTTGTAGCTGGCTCCAAGGCTGCATCTCTCCACTGGACTAGCGAGAGGGTTGTCAGTGTTTTGCTCCTGGGTCTGCTTCCGGCTGCTTATTTGAATCCTTGCTCTGCGATGGACTATTCCCTGGCTGCAGCCCTCACTCTTCATGGTCACTGGCAAGTATAGCAATTCCAAATATAGTTGTCTGTTTTGAGACAGAGTTTTGCTCTTGTCGCTCAGGCTGGAGTGCAATGGTGCGATCTTGGCTCGGCACGATCTCGGCTCAGCACGATCTCAGCTTACTGCAACCTCCGCCTTTCGGGTTCAAGCGATTCTCCTGCCTCAGCCTCCCAAGTAGCTGGCATTACAGGCATGTGCCACCACGCCTGGCTAATTTTGTATTATTGATGTTATGATTTTTTCTTTTTCTTTAGGGGCCTTGGACAAGTTGTTACTGACTATGTTCATGGGGATGCCTTGCAGAAAGCTGCCAAGGCAGGGCTTTTGGCACTTTCAGCTTTAACCTTTGCTGGGCTTTGCTATTTCAACTATCACGATGTGGGCATCTGCAAAGCTGTTGCCATGCTGTGGAAGCTCTGACCTTTTTGACTTCATACTTTGAAGAATTGATGTATGCCTCTTTGCCTCTGCTTTGTCATGCCATTAAGCTCACAATAAGGAAGAAATAACAGATAAGTCCATTGGTGGACAGCCTTCTTCTCTTAATCACAAGATTATTTTCAGAATTTAATCTTTGAGGAAAAGGTTTGAGAGGAATTATATCTAAGTTGTGAGACTGAGTTCTATATTCTGGTGAGTTAATGGGGTTGCCTCCCAGCTTCTTATAAGACTCACAGTATAACTAAACATGATATATCAGCTTTTGCCTTTCAATTTATCAATCTCTTAAAGAGAATCCAACTTTATTACGATTAGTATATGATCAAACTTCCATATTTGCCTTGGGAATAATGGACAAAGGGAAATACTCTTAATTCATGAATAAAAACTTTGCAGAAAATTAGACAGTGTTTAATTTTCGAAAACTTCCCTCTCTAGACAGTAGATACCACCTACTGATGGTTACATATACTAGGGAAATTTTAAAATTAGGAAATGCTGATAGCTCATATTATAAATTTCTAAATCCTAGGAAGAAACGCTTGGAGTGCTTCTGAATATACAGAAGTTCCATTTAAGGGCAAGTTTCCCTGTAGATGTATCAAAATACTACCAACTGTAAATTGAGATTTAATTCCCAAATGTATTCTACTTGTTCTAAAACAATCTGTCCACAAATATAAAACTATAAGTAATAAATTGTTATTTTCGCACAATGGGAATCTCTAATGTGAAAATGTATTCTATGAAAATAATTTTTTTAAATAAAATGTTATATAATAAAAGTGTCTTCTATGCTTTTATATATTAGCTATCAGTAGTTTTATTCATTAGA